TTTCTTCCCAATGGTAATATCTAACATTTACTGAGCACTTTATATGTCAAGCACTGTATTAAGCACTTTATATGATCTCACTTAATCCTCACAATAACTCACTGAGATAGGTACTAATATTATCCCATTTCACAACTGAAAAAAATTGAGGATTAGAGAGATTAAGTGATTTGCCAAGATTACACTACTAGTAAGTGGCAGTGTTGGGTTCGAACACTCTGAATACAGTCTTCCCTCTTAATCCTTACACCATAAGCCTTCCCCAGTCCTCATCTCAAGACCCAACTCACCCCAGCCAGGAAAGGACAGTTCTGACGACTCAAGCTGTGGTCAATGTGAGTCAGGGCTCTCCGCACTGAACCAAGAACATCTTCCCCCTTCTTGCCTTGGACCACTAAATAGTACAGGGCAGCAGACAAAGCTGGCTAAAATGCAGGGGACATGAGTCAGGATGGCCACGCAGAACAAGGGCCTGCCTGACATCCCCCATACCTTAGTCCTACCTGCAGCTCTGTCGCTTCCCATTCCAGCCACTGGTTAGTGAGGTCATCTTGCTCCCAGCCAGATAACAAAAAAAAATATCTGCCCAGAGAGAGAGCAACAGATGATGGACTTAGAGGGGCCCATTTAGCCCATTTCTCATCACACAGGGAAACAATGGCTGCAAATAAAGCCACACAAATGACAGTGAGGCCTGATTTGATTCAGCCACCTCCCTACACCAAGGACCAATACTGACCGGCAGATTGCACTAGTGGAGAAGAGGTAGTTGCCGCTATCCAGCTGCAAGACAGGGACCTTAGGCCGGGTCAGGAACGGGACCACACAATCTGATGCAAGAATGGAAAATGGGTTAAAAAAAAAAAAGGAAAAGAAAAGAAATACTTTGTCAACTTAGGATAACCTTGCATTGTTCAGTGAGTAAAAAAAGAAAGATGGGCAGTCTCAACCCAGAAGTTCCAGGATAGGACCACTGAAAGGGGGTGGTCCGGAATGGGCTGGAGAGGCCAGCAGGTGTTCAGCTGAAACTGCCAGCTGGAAGCAACAGATGGGGACTGCAGAGGAGGTGGTGGTATTGGGATAGTGCTGCAGCCAAGAACTTAACGACTGAAAGTAACTGGGATATCTTCATAATTATCTGAAGGTCACAGTGGGAGAACAAAATTAAAAGAACTGAGAAGACTTACAAGAGAACCTCCTAAGAGTCACCCAAACAATCGGCTGAGAATGAGAAGAGGTAAACAGAAAGGAACGTGTGTGTGTGTTAGGGATCTCAGCTCAGTGCAATCTCTGCCTCCCAGGTTCAAGTGATTCTTGTGCCTCAGGCTCCCAAGTAGCTGGGACTACAGTAGCTGGGCCAGCACACCCAGGTAAGTTTTGTATTTTTAGTAGGGATGGGGTTGCTCCTTAACCCACCTCTCCAAACCCAAACAGAAAGCCTCACATTGTGCAGTGGAGAAGCTGAGAGAAGAGGAAAAGAGGAGTGGCCAGGTAAGGCAGAAGCAGAAGTGTGGGTTTTAAAGTCTTCTTATCTCCTTCCTGTGTCCACCTCAAGACTCCCACCACTACCCAGGACCAACTCCTGCTCCTGAATCTTCTGATGGGCCCCACAAGGTACTTGGAGGAAAACTACTGGCCTAGGTCATTTCTGGGTCTCCAGTGTCCCTTTTTCTCACAGGTGACAGTGCTGGCTACAATGCTATCCAGCCGGTGGTGGCCAAGTTCCTGGGGGATCCTAGGGCTGGGCCCCCGAAGCCCTCCTCGGGGATCCCAGCTCTGTGCCCTCTATGCCTTTACTTATACTGGGGCAGATGGCCAGCAGGTGTCTCTGGCTGAAGGGGATAGGTTCCTACTGCTTCGAAAGACCAACTCCGACTGGTGGTTGGCAAGACGCCTAGAAGCTCCCTCCACCTCTCGACCCATCTTCGTCCCAGCAGCCTATATGATAGAGGAATCCATCCCTTCCCAGAGTCCAACTACCGTCATCCCCGGCCAATTGCTCTGGACTCCTGGTGAGTAAGCGCTAAGCCCTCTCCCTTCACCTCTGCCACCCACCCTCCCCTTTTCTGTTTCCAGGGCCGAAGTTGTTTCATGGTTCCCTGGAGGAGTTGTCTCAGGCCCTCCCAAGCAGGGCTCAGGCTAGCTCGGAGCAGCCTCCTCCACTTCCCCGCAAAATGTGTAGGAGCGTCAGCACTGACAATCTGAGCCCCAGCCTTCTGAAGCCTTTCCAGGAAGGACCAAGCGGAAGATCCCTCTCCCAGGAAGACTTGCCGTCAGAAGCCAGTGCCAGCACAGTGAGTCACAGCTCTTCTGAGCTGGGCCCTGTTGACCACCTCCTTCTTCCCCCTTTTCTGGCAGGCAGGCCCCCAGCCCCTCATGTCAGAGCCCCCTGTGTACTGTAACCTGGTGGACCTTCGCCGCTGTCCTCGGTCCCCACCCCCAGGCCCTGCATGCCCCCTGCTGCAGAGGCTGGATGCCTGGGAGCAGCACCTGGACCCCAACTCTGGACGCTGCTTCTACATAAATTCACTGACTGGCTGCAAGTCCTGGAAGCCCCCGCGCCGCAGTCGCAGCGAGACGGTGAGACCTTACCTCCTGCTTCTCCACTGTCCATGTAGCTTTATTTCCTCCTCCCCTAACCCAGAACCCTGGCTCCATGGAGGGGACACAGACCCTGAAGAGGAACAATGATGTCCTGCAACCTCAGGCAAAGGGCTTCAGATCTGACACAGGGACCCCAGAACCGCTTGACCCACAGGTGAGATCCCTCCCATCTCCCAGTCACATGCATCCCCACCTGTTTCTCCAATCCTCTCCCCTAGGGTTCACTCAGCCTCAGCCAACGCACCTCGCAGCTTGACCCTCCAGCCTTGCAGGCCCCTCGACCTCTGCCGCAGCTCCTGGACGACCCCCATGTGAATCTCCCATTTCTTTGTGAAGGCCAAGAGACTTACAGATCCCATTCCCTCCACTTCCCAGGAGGTGGAAAAGTCGGGTCTGCTCAACATGACCAAGATTGCCCAAGGGGGGCGCAAGCTCAGGTGAGAACCCAGAATACAGCTAGGGCCTGGGCGCTACCACTACCTCCCCTCTCTGTCCCCGCAGGAAGAACTGGGGCCCGTCTTGGGTGGTGTTAACGGGTAACAGCCTGGTGTTCTACCGAGAGCCACCGCCGACAGCGCCCTCCTCAGGCTGGGTGAGTGTGAGCGAGAGGCGCAGGATGGGTGCACCGTGGCCTCAGTTTCCTCCCTCATTGTCAGGGACCAGCGGGTAGCCGGCCCGAAAGTAGCGTGGACCTGCGCGGGGCGGCCCTGGCGCACGGCCGCCACCTGTCCAGCCGCCGCAACGTCCTGCACGTGAGCGCCCTCCCGCGCGTCCCCAAGGCCCCTTGACCCGAGCGTTTCCTTGCCTGGCCCTCAGATCCGCACGATCCCTGGCCACGAGTTCCTGCTGCAGTCGGACCACGAGACAGAGCTGCGAGCCTGGCACCGCGCGCTGCGGACTGTCATCGAGCGGCTGGTTAGATGGGTGGAGGCCCGGAGGGAGGCTCCGACCGGCCGGGACCAAGGGAGTGGGGTAGGAACGATAGGAGTCAGGAGCAGTTGGGGCTCACCTTCGACACGGCCCGCCCCGGGTCTAGGATCGGGAGAACCCCCTGGAGCTGCGTCTGTCGGGCTCTGGACCCGCGGAGCTGAGCGCCGGGGAGGACGAAGAAGAGGAGTCGGAGCTGGTGTCCAAGCCGCTGCTGCGCCTCAGCAGCCGCCGGAGCTCCAGTGAGGCGCGGGCTGGGGAGGGAGAGTCCGGGCGCTCACGCCCCGCTCTACCTGCCTCCTGCAGTTCGGGGGCCCGAAGGCACCGAGCAGAACCGCGTGCGCAACAAACTAAAGCGGCTCATCGCGAAGAGACCGCCCTTACAAAGCCTGCAGGAGCGGGGTCTGCTCCGAGGTGAGGGGGCTGGGCCAGGTTCATGGATAAGACACTGGCTTCCCGCCTCACTCTACTTCCCCAGACCAGGTGTTCGGCTGCCAGTTGGAATCACTCTGCCAGCGGGAAGGAGACACGGTGCCCAGCTTTTTGCGGCTCTGCATTGCTGCTGTGGATAAAAGAGGTCATTTTCTCAGAGACCCCAGAATCCTCTTCCAGTCCTTATCTACTCCTTCCTCATCTCCCAGGTCTAGATGTGGATGGCATTTATCGGGTGAGCGGGAACTTGGCAGTGGTCCAGAAGCTTCGCTTTCTGGTGGACAGAGGTGAGAAGGCTTGTGGGCCAGTGGTTGTACTATAGCTCCTGATCTCTCCTCATTCATGTTGCAGAGCGTGCGGTCACCTCCGATGGGAGGTATGTGTTCCCAGAACAGCCAGGACAAGGTACTTACATGGAAGACCCTTCAGATCCCTAATCATGAGCCCCTATACCTCCTTCTCCCTCCAGAAGGTCGGTTAGATTTGGACAGTACTGAGTGGGATGACATTCATGTGGTCACCGGAGCCCTGAAGCTTTTTCTCCGGGAGCTGCCCCAGCCTCTGGTGCCACCACTGCTGCTGCCCCATTTCCGTGCTGCCCTTGGTAAGGGTTGGAGCTTTGGAAAGAACCCTTGATACTACCATGCCTTTCCCATCACTCTCTCTAGCACTCTCCGAATCAGAGCAGTGCCTCTCTCAGATACAAGAATTAATAGGCTCAATGCCAAAGCCCAACCATGACACTCTACGGTACCTCCTGGAGCATTTATGCAGGTCAGGAAGACAGAACCTCTTTGTTCATGCTGCATATATCCCCTTCCTTGGCCTTTGCTTACAGGGTGATAGCACACTCAGATAAGAATCGCATGACACCCCACAACCTGGGAATTGTGTTTGGACCAACCCTGTTTCGGCCAGAGCAGGAGACATCTGACCCAGCAGCCCATGCTCTCTACCCAGGGCAGCTGGTCCAGCTGATGCTCACCAACTTCACCAGCCTCTTCCCCTGATGCAGGGAAGGAAGAAGAGAAAACATATTTCCGGTCATCTCTGGTGGTGAGAGGCTGGTGTTCTGTTTTGAGGATATCCCTTTAAATCTCCCAAATGACTGTCTCTATCTTCATGAGTGTGACTTGAGGTGTTGGGATGGGTGAGGGAGCTTCTCTAAAGAGGAAAGTGAGTGGATTAACCCCTGCTTCTCTTCTTGTTCCCTGTTATCATTCCTCCCCAACATAATAATACATAAAGTGGCATGGTATTTTTTCTGATGCAGTTCCTTTATTATCAGGA